ATTGGTCATTGACAAAAATTTTGAGACTTGAGTTGTATCCAATTGGAGAAGGCTCTTCCACAAACACTTTATAAATTATATAATTTTCCTTGCTAAGCAGCATTTTGTTTGATTATAATTTCTTTGTTTGGAGTTTGGTAATATGCTCAAGTTCACAGGGTGAGTAAGTGACAGGGCTGGGACTAGACTCCTGTTGTGAATTCTTCTAGAGCCCACACTCTTCATTCTGTTCCTCTCTGCCTGGAGCAGACTTTGTGTTCTTTAATTCACTTTTCTTCTCAATACTTCCAAATATATCTCAGGGGTTAAAAAGAAGGATTCTGTGCCCAAAGAATTGGATTGGAATACATAGCCAAAGCAATAAAGAATATCAAAATAAATGAAAGCTACAAATAAAGAGGAGAAAGAGATATTATTCAGTGACAATATGATCATCTACATATGCACAGTCAGATAACCTCAAAATCAGGGACCACACAATCATCTTGAACAGCTCCTTCCCCTTAAGAAGTAAATCAATTAAAACAGAAGTCACATAAGAGGCTAGTGCTGGCTATTGAAAAGAGTAAATCAGCATCATTTTTCTCTGACAACCCACCAGCTACCTTGGACTCCCTGCTTTGTGTTATAATTTCTTTACCTCACATTAGCCCTGGGGCACAGACTTGCAAGGTTTGCAGTAGGAACGCTGCCCAAGAGTTTGCAGGGATGTGGCATTTCCCAGGAAGCCTTTATTCAGAGAGGCAAGAGAAAATAAGGAGGACACCCATAAATAAATACTGGAAAGACAACCACACCAAAAGATAACGGGGCAATCTACCCAAACCTCTTCTCAGCCTAGAATGCCCCAGGCAGTGCAGTCAGACTGAGCATCCTCTCTTTTACCCTTCAGAGTTCTCAGTGAAGTGAGAGTTTTGACCTAAGGTGACCTCAGTTAACTAGAGGGAGGATCCAGGGTCTGGCAGATATCAGGGAGGACCTTGAATGAAGAACAGGAGGAGCCAGAACAGTGATGTCCCATAGAAACCCGACTCCGCTGTCTGCCCTCACAGGACCCAAACATCCCTGGCCTAATGTGGCTCATCAAAACTTCAGCCTAGATCTCGGAGGACCTTGATCTGAGCAGGATTCATGGCATGGAATGTGGAGTCCCAGGACTGGCCAGCAGCGAAGTGAGGTTCTTGAGTGAGTAAAAAAGGGAAAACTAAACCCACAAAATAAATATAAACTTTTTTTTTTTAATTTTAAGGCAGGGCTCTGGCTCACGCTTGTAATCCCAACATTTTGGGAGGACGAAGCCAGCCTCATCGCTTAAGCACAGGAGTTCGAGGACTGGGAGGTGGAGGTTGTGGTAAGTCAAGATTGCGCGGCTACACTCCAGCCAATATAAACTTTTTTTTATTTTTTATTTTAAGGCAGGGCTGTGGCTCACGCTTGTAATCCCAACATTTTGGGCGGAGGAAGCCAGCCTCATCGCTTAAGCACAGGAGTTCGCGGACTGGGAGGTGAGCTGCCCCTGTAGTCCCAGCTACCCAGGAGATATAAACTTTTTTTTTTTTTAATTTTAAGGCAGGGCTCTGGCTCACGCTTGTAATCCCAACATTTTGGGAGGACGAAGCCAGCCTCATCGCTTAAGCACAGGAGTTCGAGGACTGGGAGGTGGAGGTTGTGGTAAGTCAAGATTGCGCGGCTACACTCCAGCCACTCATACCCTCTCTTTCTCTCTCTCCTCCAGGTGCCTGTATCACCTGCCCTTCTGCTGACACTCCTGCCTGCTGTTCCTGACTACAGCCATCATGCCTCGGGGTCAGAAGAGTACGCTCCATGCACGTGAGAAACGCCAGCAGACCCGGGGTCAGACCCAGGATCACCAGGGTGCTCAGATCACTGCAACTAACAAGAAAAAAGTATCCTTTTCATCCCCTCTTATTTTGGGGGCTACTATCCAGAAAAAGTCTGCTGGTAGGTCACGTAGTGCTCTCAAGAAGCCTCAGAGAGCACTATCCACCACTACATCTGTAGATGTTTCTTACAAAAAGTCATACAAGGGAGCCAACAGCAAAATTGAGAAAAAGCAAAGCTTCTCTCAGGGTCTATCCTCCACTGTGCAGTCTCGCACAGACCCTCTAATCATGAAGACAAATATGTTGGTGCAGTTCCTGATGGAAATGTACAAGATGAAAAAGCCCATTATGAAAGCAGATATGCTAAAAATTGTCCAAAAAAGCCATAAGAATTGCTTCCCTGAGATCCTTAAAAAAGCTTCTTTCAACATGGAGGTGGTATTTGGTGTTGATTTAAAGAAAGTTGATTCTACCAAGGACTCCTATGTCCTTGTCAGCAAAATGGATCTCCCCAACAATGGGACAGTGACTCGTGGGAGGGGATTTCCCAAGACAGGTCTCCTGCTGAATCTCCTGGGCGTGATCTTCATGAAGGGCAACTGTGCCACTGAGGAGAAGATCTGGGAATTCCTGAATAAGATGAGAATATATGATGGGAAGAAACACTTCATATTTGGGGAGCCCAGAAAGCTCATCACCCAAGATTTGGTGAAGCTTAAATACCTGGAGTACCGACAAGTGCCCAACAGTAATCCTGCACGCTATGAATTCCTGTGGGGTCCAAGAGCCCATGCTGAAACCAGCAAGATGAAGGTCCTGGAGTTTTGGGCCAAGGTCAATAAAACTGTCCCCAGTGCGTTCCAGTTCTGGTATGAAGAGGCTTTGAGAGATGAGGAAGAAAGAGTCCAAGCTGCAGCTATGCTCAATGATGGCAGTAGTGCCATGGGCAGAAAGTGTTCCAAGGCCAAGGCTAGCAGCTCTTCCCACGCCTAGTGAAGTTGAAGCAAATTTTGCATTTTGTGGTTAAAGAGGGCAGTCACTGTTCCAAGGAGTGAAGGACTGGGTGTTACTGGAGGGAACACACTGTATAATACCTTTTGTTTCTGTTCTAAATGGATAATTTGAAGTTTTATCTGTATTTTGGGGCATATTTTTCAAATGTTCCTTTTATTTAACATTGTAATCTAAGTTTAGGATTGATACTGGTCACATTTGTTGTTTAAGAGTAAAAATTTTGCTGTTTTGTAAAACAGATTGAGAAAAATTCGATCTTATTTAGTGATCTGTTGCAAGATAACTTGGAATTAGAATAAGCATTTCCTTGAAAATGTTTAAAAAAAAAAAGTCAGCAGTAAAATGTATGGCATTAAGAAATAGAGAAAGAGTGTAAGATGGTCAATATTTGGTTTCCTAAATGCTTTTACTCTGTGCTTTAAGAAAATGAAAGATAAATAACCATATATGTCTGGCTTACTTAAGAATGTAGAATTAAATCATAATAAATTAGACCTCATGCTGACACACTCATTCTCCAAGTGTTAATTGAGCATCTGCT